CTTCCTTTCTGAGGCTATCATTTGTATTCCTCACTTCTTAAATTTGTTTGATATGTTGAGGCTTAAAAAAAAAAGATTACGGGTCTTCAGAACGCCCCAATGCCCGCGGGGTGCTGGGGTGCCTCGGAGTTTGTCAAGGTGTAGCTTAAAACGTTAATTCCCATGCTCGCTCCCAAATATTCGAATTAAGGCTTCTGTAGTTCTTACAAGTCACCCGCTTTCTTTCAGGAGGAATGTTAAAGATTAAGAGCGGCAAGAAGTCAGAGTCGGCCCACCCTCCGAGCTCTCTTAGGGCGATGTCCTTGCTAATTTGGAGACTGATTCAGTCCCCTTTTGGCCCCCAAGTTACGTAAAGATAAGGACTTTGGAGATGTTTTCTCAGGAAGGACAGAGCTGAAAAACAAAGTTCCGTAAGTCTGGCCGGTAACTACATCTTTCCTTCCTAACAAAGAATAAGCCGCAATTCACTCTCTCTGGCACCTGAACTTTGGGGTAACGATTAACTGCGATCCGAAGCCTTCAGGCAAGTAAAAAATTCCTGAAGTGATTACGCCTGTTTGGAGGCTTGCAGGGCACTAGGGGATGGGGAAAGGTGAATCGAGGTGCTCTCTGGCTCATTCGCAGCCGGCTAACCCGCCATATCTTACACAGCTAAGGGCTGCCGACGCCATTTTGCAGGGTGGGCTGCGCAGACTCTTGGCGGGAGGCCGGCGCGCTTGAGCGGGAGAGGACGTGGAAGGGTTGGAGGTGGGGAGTGCGCGTTACGACTGGAAAGCACGCGTGCGCACAGGCGACAGCAGCGGAGGGGTGGGGCCAGTGTACGAGTGCGCGTGCTCGGTGGGAGCCCGCGGAGTACCTGGAAGGAGGTGGGGGCGAGGTAGAAAGGAGTGGGGTTGAAAAGCGCTTGCGCAGGACGGCTACGGTACGGGGGTGGGAGGGCTTCGGAGCACGCGCGCGGAGGCGGGACTTGGGAAGCGCTCGCGAGATCTTCAGGGTCTATATATAAGCGCGGGGAGCCTGCGTCCTTTCCCTGGTGTGATTCCGTCCTGCGCGGTTGTTCTCTGGAGCAGCGTTCTTTTATCTCCGTCCGCCTTCTCTCCTACCTAAGTGCGTGCCGCCACCCGATGGAAGATTCGATGGACATGGACATGAGCCCCCTGAGGCCCCAGAACTATCTTTTCGGTAACTGCTGGGGGGAGCTGGAGCGAGGCCGACTTGTTAGAGTTGCTTTTTTCTTCATTTACAGGTTGTGAACTAAAGGCCGACAAAGATTATCACTTTAAGGTGGATAATGATGAAAATGAGCACCAGTTATCTTTAAGAACGGTACTTAAACTTTCAAAATAAACTACTTAACCAAGTTGAAGTAGTATTTTTTTTTTGTTCACAGGTCAGTTTAGGGGCTGGTGCAAAGGATGAGTTGCACATTGTTGAAGCAGAGGCAATGAATTACGAAGGCAGTCCAATTAAAGTAACACTGGCAACTTTGAAAATGTCTGTACAGCCAACGGTAAGGGCACTTACATACTTTGGATGTTGTGTATGTTTAGTGATGAAAAATTTCTCCCTTCTAGGTTTCCCTTGGGGGCTTTGAAATAACACCACCAGTGGTCTTAAGGTTGAAGTGTGGTTCAGGGCCAGTGCATATTAGTGGACAGCACTTAGTAGGTATGTTATTTTTATATATTATACTACTTAGTAGTTTTATAATGTCTAATAAATTGTATTTTAGCTGTGGAGGAAGATGCAGAGTCAGAAGATGAAGAGGAGGAGGATGTGAAACTCTTAAGTATATCTGGAAAGCGGTCTGCCCCTGGAGGTGGTAGCAAGGTTCCACAGGTAGAGATGGCAATTTTATTATAGGTTTTGTATGTTCATGAGTACGTATCTTTTCTTTTAAAAGAAAAAAGTAAAACTTGCTGCTGATGAAGATGATGACGATGATGATGAAGAGGATGATGATGAAGAGTAAGTATGATTTTAGAAACTTGATATACTTCAAGTGCTTAATGTCTTGACATTTCATTTGTAGTGATGATGATGATGATTTTGATGATGAGGAAGCTGAAGAAAAAGCGCCAGTGAAGAAAGTGAGTAGATACAATGCTACAAGGTTGTTAAAGGACAGTGATTAAGATAAATTTCTAATTGCAGTCTATACGAGATACTCCAGCCAAAAATGCACAAAAGTCAAATCAGAATGGAAAAGACTCAAAACCATCATCAACACCAAGATCAAAAGTAAGTGGCTACATTTACACGTGGGTCTCATTTATGACCTTTTGGAAATTCATTTCTTTTTCAGGGACAAGAATCCTTCAAGAAACAGGAAAAAACTCCTAAAACACCAAAAGGACCTAGTTCTGTAGAAGACATTAAAGCAAAAATGCAAGCAAGTATAGAAAAAGTGAGTAAAGTTATCTTAAAAAAACTTTGTCTAATATGGTCCTATCTCCTTGGTTTAATTGCAGGCGCATTGAACAGTCCTGGGCACTACATGTAAATTAAGCCCAAAGATGGGGAGAAAGGAAAAGGAGAGACAAATATAGTCCATACTGAGTGTCATCAACAATCCAGACTGAAGTCTTCTATTTTAATCTCAATCCCCTTTTCTGATTTGCCACCCATGCCTCTTCAGGCTGGAAACAATCTCTTGGTTCCCTAAAGCACTTTCTTCTGACTGCTGTGATTCAGTGAACCTTGCCCTTTGCTTTCTATTACTTGTGCATTTGCCTCACCTGACAATGTTTTAAATCGCCTTTGTATCTCCTTAGCTGCTCAATAAATATTTGAATGCATCAATTAAGAATGTATGTGACAATAATTTTGAAATGGAAATTGTGAGGTTTATTTTACTAGGTTATTGGAGGCAGTTAAGTTTCTTAATGCTATACCTGATTCTGCCAAAGTCCCTTGGACATTTGAAAACCTTTTCAATCTTTTAAAAATGCATAAAAGATACTTAGAGGGAAAGGTATTAATTAAATTTAGTAAAAACAAATATATTCAATGCTTTAAATTCCAAAGTAGTGATAAATACAAACATTTCAAGATATTTGCAATAGTAATGTTTTGAAATTTTGGTTACAAAGTCACAGGTCTTGCCAATACTGTTGTAGTTTCTTGCCTATATCCGTAATTTGAAGGAAATGGTGAGAGTGATTAGAGAAGTGTAATTACTGTAATTTTTTCCCCTATTGTAGTTTCTTGCCTGTATCCATAATTTGAAGGA